ACTCACGCCTGTAATCCCAGCATTTTGGGAGGCCTAGGTGGGTGGATCACCTGAGATCAGGAGTTTGAGACCAGCCTGGCCAAACGTGGGGAAACCCCTTCTCTACTGAAATTACAGTAATTAGCTGGGCACGGTGGCGGGTGCCTATAATCCCACCTACTCAGGAGGCTGAGGCAGGAGAATTGCTGGAACCTAGAGGTGGAGGTTGCGGTGAGCTGAGATGGCACCACTGCACTCCAGTCTGGGCGACAGCAAGCAAGACTCCATCTCAAAAAAAAAAATACTAAAGTTAGTGGGGCATGGTGGCACACAACTGTAGTCCCAGATACTCGAGAGGCTGAGGCAGAATTGCTTGAACCTGGGAGGCAGAGGTTGCAGTCAGCTGAGATTATGCCACTACACTGCAGCCTGGGTGACAGAGCAAGACTCTATCTCAAAAAGAAAAAAAAAAAAAACCGGCCAGGCGCGGTGGCTCACGCCTGTAAAGCCAGCACTTTGGGAGGCCAAGGCGGGCTGATCATGAGGTCAGGAGATTGAGACCATCCTGGCTAACATGGTGAAACCCTGTCTCTACTAAAAATACAAAAATTAGCTGGGCGTGGTGGCAGGCGCCTGTAGTCCCAGCTACTCAGGAGGCTGAGGCAGAAGAATGGCGTGAAGCCGAGAGGCGGAGCTTGCAGTGAGCTGAGATCACGCCACTGCACTCCAGCCTGGGTGACAGAGCGAGACTCCGCCTAAAAAAAAAAAAAAATTAGCAAGGCTGACATGCCTAAGTTTAGCAATCCTGAAAATGTGGATTATTCCATAAGAAATCTAAGAAAACAAGGAAAGAAAACAGTTCTCAGTGGCAGTCAGGGAAACCTGCCATAACCAAGTGGCCTGTTCTCTAATGTCACCTACATGGGTTTTTAATCTTTGCAGATTCATGTGTGTAAGTACAGGATGTGGGATTTGCAACCTTATGTGGTCCTCCCTGCTCACCTAAGATGTAATCTACAGCTACCCTATTATCTAAGACAACCTGAGCCGGTGAATGAATTCCTCTCTGCTGGGCGGCCTTGCCGACGCACTTTTCTCAGCAAGAATTCCCGAAGTAAGATTCCTCATCCTGTGCTCGTGGGATGCCTGACTGGGACCCGGGCCTGGTCTGCCCCCAGACCGCAGCAGGAGGGAGTCCAGGAGCCAAGGTTGCCGCGGTGTCTCCGTCAGCCTCACCATGAACCTGGAACCGCCCAAGGCTGAGTTCCGGTCAGCCACCAGGGTGGCCGGGGGACCTGTCACCCCCAGGAAAGGGCCCCCTAAATTTAAGCAGCGACAGACCAGGCAGTTCAAGAGCAAGCCCCCAAAGAAAGGCGTTCAAGGGTAAGCAGAGCTGGGGGATGGGGCCTCTGAAACGGCCATGTCCCTGAGTGCTCTGTCCTTGCAGGTTTGGGGACGACATCCCTGGAATGGAAGGCCTGGGAACAGGTATGACGGCTGCCAGTACCAACCCGAGGTCTCCTCTCTGATCCGTGGCCCGTTTCTCCCACAGACATCACAGTCATCTGCCCTTGGGAGGCCTTCAACCACCTGGAGCTGCACGAGCTGGCCCAATATGGCATCATCTAGCACGAGGCCCTGCTGAAGTCCAGACCCTCCCCCTCCTGCCCACTGTGCTCTAAACCCTGCTCAGGATTCCTGTTGAGGAGATGCCTCCCTAGCCCAGATGGCACCTGGACACCAGGATGGGACTGCAACCTCAGGTCTCCCCCTACATATTAATACCAGTCACCAGGAGCCCACCACCTCCCTCTAGGATGCCCCCTCAGGGGCTGGCCAGGCCCTGCTCAACATCTGGAGATACAGGCCCACCCCTCAGTCCTGCCCACAGAGAGGCTTGGTCGGTCTCCACTCCCAGGGAGAACGGGAAGTGGACCCCAGCCCGGGAGCCTGCTGGACCCCAGATCGTCCCCTCCTCCCAGCTGGAAAGCTAGGGCAGGTCTCCCCAGAGTGCTTCTGCACCCCAGCCCCCTGTCCTGCCTGTAAGGGGATACAGAGAAGCTCCCCGTCTCTGCATCCCTTCCCAGGGGGGTGCCCTTAGTTTGGACATGCTGGGTAGCAGGACTCCAGGGCGTGCACGGTGAGCAGATGAGGCCCCAAGCTCATCACACCAGGGGGCCATCCTTCTCAATACAGCCTGCCCTTGCAGTCCCTATTTCAAAATAAAATTAGTGTGTCCTTGCCTGTCTGTGGCATATTTGTGCATGGGACAGGGC